AGGCGGAGGTTGCACTGAGCCGAGATTGCGCCACTGCACTCCAGCATGGGCGACAGAGAGATTCCGTCTCAAAAAAAAACCAAAAAAACAAAACCTAGCCTCCCATTTTTTAGGGAGACAGAATTGAATAAAAATAAAACTCTTCTCTTTCATTTAGCCGGCTCTATGTATATTAAACTCCACTGCAATTCCCTGTCTTTTTTTTTTTTTTTTTTTTCGGAGACAGGGTCTCACTCTGACATCCAGGCTGGTAAAATCACAGCTCACTGTGGCCTCGACCTCTCTGGGCTCAGGCGATCCTCTCATTTCAGCCTTCCGAGTAGCTGGGACTGCAAACATGTACCACCACGCCCGACTAATTTTTGTATTTTTTGTAGAGGCGGGGTTTTGCTATGTTACCCAGGCTGGGCTTAAGTTCCTAGGCTCAAGCAATCTGCCTGCCTTGGCTTCCCAAAGTGGTGGGGTTACAGGCATGAGCTACCCCCACCCCCCCAGCCCACCGCCGGACGAGCTAAAGTTTCTATTCAACAGTACTCTATGGCAGGGGTCCCCAACCCCCGGTCCATGGCCTGTAAGGAACCAGTCCGCACAGCAGGAGGTGAGCGGCTGGCGGGCGAGCCAGCGGGCATTATCGCCAGAGATATGCTTCCTGTCAGATCAGCAGAGGCATTAGTCTGTCATAGGAGCCCGAACCCTATTGTGAGCTGCACATGCGAGGGATCTAGGTTGGGTTCGCCTTATGAGGATAAAATGCCTGATCTGAGGTGGAAGTTTCATTCCGAAACTATCTGCCCCCGTAGGAGAACTGTCTTCCACGAAACCGGTTCTGGTGCTAAAAAGGTTACAGACCTCTGGCTTAAAGAATCTATCGCTGGATCCGGTCAAACCCGTTTTCAGAGCCCCGTTACCAAGGGCTTCTATTGTCACTCACGGCTGAGGGGGCGGGGCCCGGCGCTTCGTCCAATCAGGGGCGCTGGGCGGGGCCTGCCGAGTGTCCATCGGGGAGGGCGAAGGCCCTGCTCTCCTCGGTTCCCGGCTCCAGGCGGCGAGCTGAGGTTGGGAGCCTGGCTTTCCCCTCCGAGAGGGTTCAGGTGCCTCTGCCATAGCTTCTGTCGCCTGTGCTGTGACCCGCACTGGTCGTGGGAGTCACCTGAAAGGCAAGAAATGGTGAGCGTGCGGGCCAGGGGTCCCGAGGCGGGAGGCGGCTCAAGACTGTTTTTATTCATTTCAGGGAGACAGGAATTGCAGGGAGAATCATGCATCAATGCCTGGAAAGGTGTAAGTTCCTTTGGCAGAAAGGGCGGGACCTGCTTGTTTGTAATTTGGTTTCTTATTGTCACAGAGAGTCTGTGTTTCCAGTTGGCTGATGTCTGTTTTAACATGAAGGTGGGTCAGTGGCTATGTGGAAACTCCTAAAGGAAGCGGGTATAATGAGGCCTGTCCAGGTATAGTGAAGCCTGTCTGATGGTTAATCTGTTAGTCTTATCCATCCTCCTCTATACATGTGAGATGTTTCAGGATTCAGTGGCCTTTGAGGATGTGGCTGTGACCTTCACCCAAGAGGAGTGGGCTTTGCTGGATCCTTCCCAGAAAAATCTCTGTAGAGATGTGATGCAAGAAACCTTCAGGAACCTGGCCTCTATAGGTAAGGGTGACAACATTACTTCCTTCAGTAAATTCAAGATTATTTTCCTTGTTGTGTGTTGTAGGGAAAAAATGGAAACCCCAGAACATATATGTAGAGTACGAAAATCTAAGGAGAAACCTAAGGTAACTTGCACTCACATGACAAAGACGTGTGTACCCATTATAATGTACTTCTTATTGTTCACAGAATTGTGGGAGAGAGACTCTTTGAAAGTAAAGAAGGTCATCAGCATGGAGAAATTTTGACCCAGGTTCCAGATGACATGCTGAAGAAAACAACTACTGGAGTAAAATCATGCGAAAGCAGTGTGTATGGAGAAGTAGGCAGTGCTCATTCATCTCTTAATAGGCACATCAGAGATGACACTGGACACAAGGCATATGAGTATCAAGAATATGGACAGAAACCATATAAATGTAAATACTGTAAAAAACCTTTCAACTGTCTCTCCTCTGTTCAGACACATGAAAGGGCTCATAGTGGAAGGAAACTCTATGTTTGTGAGGAATGCGGAAAAACATTTATTTCCCATTCAAACCTTCAAAGACACAGGATAATGCACCGTGGAGATGGACCTTATAAGTGTAAATTTTGTGGGAAAGCCTTGATGTTTCTCAGTTTGTATCTTATCCACAAACGAACTCACACTGGAGAGAAACCATATCAATGTAAACAGTGTGGTAAAGCCTTTAGTCATTCTAGTAGCCTTCGAATACATGAAAGAACTCACACTGGGGAGAAGCCTTATAAATGTAATGAATGTGGGAAAGCATTCCATAGTTCCACATGCCTTCATGCTCATAAAAGAACTCACACTGGGGAGAAGCCATATGAATGTAAACAGTGTGGGAAAGCCTTCAGCTCTTCCCATTCCTTTCAAATACATGAAAGAACTCACACGGGGGAGAAGCCATATGAATGTAAGGAATGTGGAAAAGCATTCAAGTGTCCCAGTTCTGTTCGCAGACATGAAAGAACCCACTCTAGGAAAAAACCCTATGAATGTAAACATTGTGGGAAAGTATTATCTTATCTTACCAGCTTTCAAAACCACTTGGGAATGCACACTGGAGAGATATCTCATAAATGTAAGATATGTGGGAAAGCCTTTTATTCTCCCAGTTCACTTCAAACACATGAAAAAACTCACACTGGAGAGAAACCCTATAAATGCAACCAATGTGGTAAAGCCTTTAATTCTTCCAGTTCCTTCCGATATCATGAAAGAACTCACACTGGAGAGAAACCTTACGAGTGTAAGCAATGTGGGAAAGCCTTCAGATCTGCCTCACTCCTTCAAACACATGGTAGGACTCACACGGGAGAGAAACCCTATGCATGTAAGGAATGTGGAAAACCATTTAGTAATTTCTCTTTCTTTCAAATACATGAAAGGATGCACAGAGAAGAGAAGCCGTATGAATGTAAGGGTTATGGGAAAACATTCAGTTTGCCCAGTTTATTTCATAGACATGAAAGGACTCACACTGGAGGAAAAACCTATGAATGCAAGCAGTGTGGCAGATCCTTCAACTGTTCGAGCTCCTTTCGATATCATGGAAGGACTCACACTGGAGAGAAACCCTATGAATGCAAGCAATGTGGAAAAGCCTTCAGATCTGCCTCACAGCTTCAAATTCATGGAAGGACTCACACTGGAGAGAAACCTTATGAATGTAAGCAGTGTGGGAAAGCCTTTGGATCTGCCTCACACCTTCAAATGCATGGAAGGACTCACACTGGAGAGAAACCCTATGAATGTAAGCAGTGTGGGAAGTCTTTTGGATGTGCCTCGCGACTTCAAATGCATGGAAGGACTCACACTGGAGAGAAACCGTATAAATGTAAGCAATGTGGGAAAGCTTTTGGATGTCCCTCAAACCTTCGAAGGCATGGAAGGACTCACACTGGAGAGAAACCCTATAAATGTAACCAATGTGGTAAAGTCTTTAGATGTTCTTCACAACTTCAAGTGCATGGAAGGGCTCACTGCATAGACACCCCATAACCCCAGGCTTTAGGAGGCTGAGGTGGGGGGACTGCTTAAGCCCAGGAGTTCAAGACCAGCCTGGGCAACATAGTGAGACTCTGTTATAAAAATTAAATAAATAAATAAAAAGACTTCCAGTTGGTGGTAATGGCAGTTGAGAAATCCGTGGCTGGGATACAA